ACAGGGCTTCTCCAAGCTCTGTCCCCTCCTGTGTAGGGCAGGGAGGTCAGAGGGGACCCTGCAGATCCAGTCTCATGTCTGGGGGTCAAGGGGTGGCCTCGAGAGGGACCAGTCTCTGTGTAGGGGACCGTCAGCCCCCTCACCCCTTGAGCAAGACTGTGGTCCCTGCACCAAGGGAGCAGGCCTGGGGTGGGAAGAGGCCAGCTGGGCTGTGGTGGTGCCTGGGGACTGCATGGGAGCCCCTGCCAGGGAGGGAGAGGGACAGAGGACAAGCTGGGGGCTCTGGTGCTTGGGCTGGGGGCTGAGCGCCTGTGACCTCCACTGGCTTCCTCCTTCTCCTCTCTGAGGACTGAATCTGGGGTGCAGCAGAGCACAGACTCAGGCCCGCCTTTCCTCTCCCTGAAAGAGCCTGCGCTGGCCTTGGACAGAGAAAGGGATGAGAAGTGAGGCTGAGTGCGGTGGGGTCTGCAGGGATCCAGGTGGGAGGGGCCCAGCCAGCCAAGGTGAGGCCCAGCCCCTCAGCAGGAAGATGGGCACTGGGGCCCTTGGGCAGGGCTGACTTGACACTTTTGTGTGACTTGAGCCACTGTGCCCAGCCTGAACACCCTTTCCTGGTAAAACACTCCACAAACCAGGAAGAGAAGGAATGTACTGCAACAAAATAAAGGCCAGTCATGCAAGGCCCATGGCTGAAAGTCTTTCAGTCATTTTAGATGAAAGACTGAAATCTTTGCCTCCAAGATCAGGAACAAGAGAAGGATGCCCGCTCTCACTACTTCTATTCAACACAGGATTTGAAGTCAGGCCGGGCACAGTGGCTCACGCCTGTAATCCCAGCACTTTTGGAGGCTGAGGCGGGCAGATTACTTGAGCCTATGAGTGTGAGACCACCCTGGCCAACATGGCAAAACCCCATCTCTACTAAAAAAAAAAAAAAAAAAAGGATTTGAAGTCCTGGCCGGAGCAATTAGGCAAGGGATAAAAAGGCACCTAAGGCCCTTTTGCAATAAGAAGCCAGATGGATAAAGGAAGTGCTGGTCACCCTGGAGGTGTACTGGTTTGGGGAAGGTCCCCGGCCCCCACAGCCCTCTGGGGAGCCTCACCCTGGCTCTCCCCACTCACCTCAGCCCTCAGGCAGCCCCTCCACAGGGCCCCTCTCCTGCCTGGACAGCTCTGCTGGTCTCCCCGTCCCCTGGAGAAGAACAAGGCCATGGGTCGGCCCCTGCTGCTGCCCCTGCTGCTCCTGCTGCAGCCGCCAGCATTTCTGCAGCCTGGTGAGTACCCAGGACCGCCCAGGTATGGTCTCTCTCTCCCCCACTCACTCCCTCCTTCCTCTAGGTGGCTCCACAGGATCTGGTCCAAGCTACCTTTATGGGGTCACTCAACCAAAACACCTCTCAGCCTCCATGGGTGGCTCTGTGGAAATCCCCTTCTCCTTCTATTACCCCTGGGAGTTAGCCATAGTTCCCAACGTGAGAATATCCTGGAGACGGGGCCACTTCCACGGGCAGTCCTTCTACAGCACAAGGCCGCCTTCCATTCACAAGGATTATGTGAACCGGCTCTTTCTGAACTGGACAGAGGGTCAGGAGAGCGGCTTCCTCAGGATCTCAAACCTGCGGAAGGAGGACCAGTCTGTGTATTTCTGCCGAGTCGAGCTGGACACCCGGAGATCAGGGAGGCAGCAGTTGCAGTCCATCAAGGGGACCAAACTCACCATCACCCAGGGTGAGTCCAGCTGCCCTGACACCTGCCTTGCCAAGAGGGTCTGCTCATTCCTCATCTCTTCCAGCTGTCACAACCACCACCACCTGGAGGCCCAGCAGCACAACCACCATAGCCGGCCTCAGGGTCACAGAAAGCAAAGGGCACTCAGAATCATGGCACCTAAGTCTGGACACTGCCATCAGGGTTGCATTGGCTGTCGCTGTGCTCAAAACTGTCATTTTGGGACTGCTGTGCCTCCTCCTCCTGTGGTGGAGGAGAAGGAAAGGTAAGTGCCCAGAACGCACTGTCTCCTCAAGCTGCCTCGGCCTTCCAAAGTGCTGGGATTACAGGCTTGAGCCACCGCACCCGGCCAGTTTGGAATCTGTTATACGGGAGATCCATGTGTGGCATCTCAGCAGAGTTGTCCATTGGAAACTTGGATGTACACATTTCCAGTTCAAAAGAGAGGACAAGGCTCCAGGCAGCAATGAGTTCTACCTCAATATCCTCCAAACCTGACAGTAAGTTACCATCAAGAAAGTCTTCAGGCCAGCCCTGCATCTAAAAACACTTCCCCTCCTGCAGGTAGCAGGGCGCCAAGCAGTGACTTCTGACCAACAGAGTGTGGGGAGAAGGGATGTGTATTAGCCCCGGAGGACGTGATGTGAGACCCGCTTGTGAGTCCTCCACACTCGTTCCCCATTGGCAAGATACATGGAGAGCACCCTGAGGACCTTTAAAAGGCAAAGCCGCAAGGCAGAAGGAGGCTGGGTCCCTGAATCACCGACTGGAGGAGAGTTACCTACAAGAGCCTTCATCCAGGAGCATCCACACTGCAATGATATAGGAATGAGGTCTGAACTCCACTGAATTAAACCACTGGCATTTGGGGGCTGTTTATTATAGCAGTGCAAAGAGTTCCTTTATCCTCCCCAAGGATGGAAAAATACAATTTATTTTGCTTACCATACACCCCTTTTCTCCTCGTCCACATTTTCCAATCTGTATGGTGGCTGTCTTCTATGGCAGAAGGTTTTGGGGAATAAATAGCGTGAAATGCTGCTGACACTTCCCTGTGCATCTCCCACATGGCTGCCAAG